GCGTATGCCTGTAGTCCTAGCTAACTGGGAGGCTGAGGCAAGAGAATCACTTGGGTCCAGGAGTCTGAGTTTAGCCTGGGCAACATAGTGAGACACCGTCCCTAAAAAGAAACAAAAAATGTTTAAGGAATTGTTGATTGAATAGATACTCAGTGTATTTTTAATGGTTGAATGGTTGAGTGAATGTATAAATGGAAAAACACAAATAATTTTAATTCAACAAACATAAGTGCCTGAAGAGATTCACAGATAACATACTGATGCAAGAGATGTCTTCCAGCAGGGGAATCAGGGAAAAGAGGTGACACGTGGTCTGGGTCCTTAAAAGTTAGCAGAGTTGGCCGGGCGCGGTGGCTCATGCCTATAATCCCAGCACTTTGGGAGGCCGAGGCGGCCGGATCACCTGAGGTCAGGAGTTCAAGACCAGCCTGGCCAACATGGCAAAACCCTGTCTCTACTGAAAATACAGAAATTGGCCGGGTGCAGTGGCTCAAGCCTGTAATCCCAGCACTTTGGGAGGCCAAGGCGGGTGGATCACCTGAAGTCGGGAGTTTAAGACCAGCCTGACCAACATGGAGAAACCCTGTCTCTACTAAAAATACAAAATTAGCCAGGCATGGCAACGCATGCCTGTAATCCTAGTTACTCGGGAAGGCTGAGGCAGGAGAATCACTTGAACCTGGGAGGTGGAGATTGTGGTGAGCCGAGATCACGCCATTGTACTCCAGCCTGGGCAACAAGAGCGAAACTCCGTCTCAAAACAAAAAAAAGAAAAGAAAAGAAAAAGAAAATACAAAAATTAGCTAGGTATGGTGGAGTGCGCCTATAATCTCAGCTACTCGGGAGGCTGAGGCAGGAGAATCACTTGAGCCCAGGAGGCGGTGGTTGCAGTAAGCTGAGATTGTGCCACTGCACTCCAGCCTGGGCAACAGAGTGAGACTCCATCTCAAAAAAAAAGAAAAGAAAAAAGAAATTAACAGAGTTGGCAGACACCACAGCCACCAGGAGCCCCATACTACCAGCCATGGTCAACCCCACTGTGTTCTTCGACATCAGTGTCAGTGGCAAGCCCTTGGGCCATGTCTCCTTCAGGATATTTGCAGACAAGCTTTCAAAGACAGCACAAAACTTTCGTGCTCTGAGCACTGGAGAGAAAGGACTTGATTATAAGGGTTCCTGCTTTCACAGAATTATTCCAGGGTTTATGTGTCAGGGTGGTGACTTCACGTACAATAATGGCACTGGTGGCAAGTCCCTCTATGGGGAGAAATTTGATGATGAGAACTTCATCCTGAAGCGTATACGTCCTGGCATCTTGTCCATGGCAAAAGCTGGACCCAACACGAATGGCTCCCAGTTTTTCATCTGCACTGCCAAGACTGAGTGGTTGATTGGCAAGCATGTGGTCTTTGGCAAGGTGAAAGAGGGCATGAATATTGTGGAGGCCATGGAGCCCTTTGGGTCCAGGAATGGCAAGACCAGCAAGAAGATCACCATTGCTGATTGTGGACAACTCTGGTAAGTTTGACCTGTGTTTTACCTTAACCACCCTCACCTCTCTGAGCTTCAATTTCTCTTTTAGGATTCTGGTGAGGAACAAGTAAGAGAAGGCTCAGACAGCCAAAGAACATGAACTTGGCTGTGTCCTTGTAGGCTGACCCCTCCATCGATGACCTGCTTCTGCTGGCTGTGTCCAGGGTGGCCTCCCTGAAGCCACCGGAGCAGAGGCCTGGTATCTTCTCAGAGCAGCAGCCAACCAGGCAGCTGGAGGAAACCCCTGGTCTCTTTTGCAGCCAAGTGAGTGTCTTCAGGACTCTACTTGCTGCCTCCCCTGAATCCGAGCGTTCTCTGGTCTGGACAGAGTGCCAGGCCTGTGGCAAAGCAGGTAACCTTTGAAACGGAATCTGATCTGCTGTCGGCCACTGCCCAGGCCACAGTCTGCCAAAGGGACAGCTGAACGAAAGGCTCAACTTCCTCCTTCATCAGCTC